CTTTGAATTAAAGGAAATTAAAAGGGTCTCAGAAAGAAGCCTAAAAATCAAGGCCTCTCTCTCTCACCTTCCCCCTTCCTTTTGTCTCTCTGATACTCTTACTTTTTCCAAGCACCTGAAGGGGCTCTCTTTTCCTGCACAGCCAGATAAGGAATTTCCTTATCTGACAGAGAAAACTCTTTTCCAAAGAAATGCAATTGTCTTAAAACCCGTTCCTTAGGAATCGCATTAAATAATCAGAAGAGATTAATCACCCAGAGAAGAGACAAAAACTGAAAGTCATAGCCACACTGAGACTTTTCATAGATACTTCTGAGGGTAGCTCCAAGAGATTACCTGGGAAACTTTACCTGTATAATAGGACAATTTTTGTTCAGAGTGAAGTTTCACAGCTTGTCCACAAGCGATTGTTTGTACTTCTGTCCCACTGAATGTCCAAGGAGAATCATTTGCAAACCACTGTCTGGCTTTCGGGCCCATTCATACCTATCTCCCTCTACTCAACAAAGAAGGGTATACAAGCATCTGGACCTTAATTGAGTTATTGAGTAATCACTCTTCTGTGATTTTTCCCTATGCACGTTAAGCAAATTTTGTATGCCTTTTTCTCCTGCTAATCTGTCTACTTAGTTCATTCCAGCAACTTTCAGAGGGCAAAAGTAGGAGCTTTCCCTCTTGCTCCCTACACCACGTTAAATTTAAATATAAATTAAATGATGTGGGAATGGGTAACCTGCTCATTTCCAAACTGCAATTTTCATAGGTATGAAAATTCTCCACAAACTACAAAACCATGACACTCCAAGCGCCCAAGAACCTAGGTTGGACAGCTCACTTAGTGCAGGTAAACGTGCTCCACCCATCTCCCAGCCCGCCTGCCCCCTCACTTAGGTACAGGTGCAGGTACAGGTAGGCAAGCAAACGTCTATTGGCTGTGGACTTAACAGGCTCGCCCACAGGTACCTTCCGAGCATGCGTGGGGAAGTAGCACGCAGGCGCGGCACGCCCCGCGCATGCCTGGTGCACAGAGTCTGCAGGTCGGGCGGTAGCGACAGGTCAGAGCTGCGGCCTGAGCAGCCAGCGTCCGGCATGAAGGTCTGGGGTCTGGCTGCTGCCTGCTTCTTGCTCCAGCACCATGGAATGCCTGCGCAGTTTACCCTGCCTCCTGCCCCGCGCGATGAGACTTCCCCGGCGGACGCTGTGTGCCCTGGCCTTGGACGTGACCTCTGTGGGTCCTCCCGTTGCTGCCTGCGGCCGCCGAGCCAACCTGATTGGAAGGAGCCGAGCGGCGCAGCTTTGCGGGCCCGACCGGCTCCGCGTGGCAGGTACTGCCCTTCCCCGGCAACAGCCTTGGGACGACCACAGGAATTCTCTTAATTTATTCTTCAGGTGAAGTGCACCGGTTTAGAACCTCTGACGTCTCTCAAGCCACTTTAGCCAGTGTAGCCCCAGTATTTACTGTGGTGAGTATGTACAGTACATTGGAAATCGTACAAAATCATAATTTGTTTTATTCTCTATTTTCAGACAAAATTTGACAAACAGGGAAACGTTACTTCTTTTGGTGAGTGATTAGCATTCTAAATCATTTTTTAAGGTTTAGCCCTCTCTGTTTATTTCTTTTATAGAAAGGAAGAAAACTGAATTATACCAAGAGTTAGGTCTTCAAGCCAGAGATTTGAGATTTCAGCATGTAATGAGTATCACAGTCAGAAACAATAGGATTATCATGAGAATGGAGGTAAAATATTTTATTTTCATCTATGTTTCTCCGAAGCAGTCTTCTCCCATGTGATTTTCTTCAGAAATATTCTCTACTCTTGGAATCAGTAGCTAGCATTCTTCAAAACAGTGTCTCTTTCATGGAGAGACAGACAGGTATGTGAAAAAGCAAATTCAGCAGAATGATATCTGATATTAGATTATCGTAATTTAAACTTAGAGCAATGGCTGTTCCGGGAACTCCCTTCACAGTTGTCTGGAGAGGGTCAACTCGTTACATACCCTTTACCTTTTGAGTTTAGAGCTATAGAAGCACTCCTGCAATATTGGGTAAGTCTGTTTTTATTTAGCTTCTTGGGTTTTAATTCTTATGAAAGGTCATGTTGTTATCTAGATCAACACCCTTCAGGGGAAACTTAGCATTTTGCAGCCACTGATCCTTGAGACCTTGGATGCTTTGGTGGACCCCAAACATTCTTCTGTAGACAGAAGCAAACTGCACATTTTACTACAGAATGGCAAAAGGTAAATATGGATGATGTATCACATTGGGAGTTATTGATCATTTTTGTGTATCTATTTCTTATAGTCTATCAGAGTTAGAAACAGATATTAAAATTTTCAAAGAGTCAATTTTGGAGATCTTGGATGAGGAAGAGTTGCTAGAAGAGCTCTGTGTATCAAAATGGAGTGACCCACAAGTCTTGTAAGTATATAATTATACTTTGTTATTTATTTAGTATGTTAATTATTTTCTCTTTTAATTGAAGTGAAAAGAGCAGTGCTGGGATTGACCATGCAGAAGAGATGGAGTTGCTGTTGGAAAACTACTACCGATTGGCTGACGATCTCTCCAATGCAGCTCGTGAGCTTAGGGTGCTGATTGATGATTCACAAAGTATTATTTTCATTAATCTGGACAGGTAAGAAAGCATTATATAAAACTAAGTTTTTTCTTCTAATCTGAATAGGTGTTCTCCTCTCCAGCCACCGAAACGTGATGATGAGGTTGAATCTACAGCTGACCATGGGAACCTTCTCTCTTTCGCTCTTTGGACTAATGGGAGTTGCTTTTGGAATGAATTTGGAATCTTCCCTTGAAGAGGTGAGAATGTATTATTATTTCTAAAACTTGGGTTGCGATGGAAATGAACTGTGTTCTCTTTTAGGACCATAGAATTTTTTGGCTGATTACAGGAATTATGTTCATGGGAAGTGGCCTCATCTGGAGGCGCCTGCTTTCATTCCTTGGACGACAGCTAGAAGCTCCATTGCCTCCTATGGTATGAAGGATATGGTTCACGGCGGTATTGTGGATACTAAAATTAATACTTCTGCTTTATTTAGATGGCTTCTTTACCTAAAAAGACTCTTCTGGCAGATAGAAGCATGGAATTGAAAAATAGCCTCAGACTGGATGGACTTGGATCAGGAAGGAGCATCCTAACAAACCGTTAGGAACAGCCCCGTGGATACTGAAGTTTTTTTTATGGTAGTTACAGGAAACTTCTGATACTCTTTTTATTATTTTCTTGTATAGAGTCAGACACTTGAAAAAAACTAATGTTTGAAGACAAAAATATTTTGGCAGTCACAATACCAGAACTGGATTGCATTTCCAGAATTCTGAGTTAAAGAAACAAAGTATTTGCTTTGTAAAAGGCCAAAATTCTATTTCCTACAAACTTTAAATGCTGTTTTTATAGATGTGATATGAGGCAACACAAGCACAGACAGTTGCATAGATTTTAATTTATACATATCAAGAAAAGTGCAATTTCATGCTGAATGAAGCGTAGGAACTTGACAAGCCCATAGGTAGCTATAGTTCTTTGTCAGTATAGGGAATTATGTTCATGTGAATTTCCTGATTCTCAGGTGACTAAAAAGCTAGCATTCTATGTATTAACCTTACAACAGACTCTGTAAGTTTGAGCTTTAAAAACCAAACTTTGACATAACCTTATTTCTTGTATTTGCCCCCTTTTTTTTATAAAAGGTGAATAAAAAGAAATAATTTAATATCACCATTGTATGGATTCCTAATCAAGATTTCACGTTCTCAGCCCCTGAGACTAGTTTTCTTTGCTCTCTGTAATTAGAGCCTTTGGAAGCAAAGTTGAAAGGAAGTATTTCCATTCTGTTACTGTTTTGTAGCACTTTGTCCATTTATTGATTTTTAAAGTAGATATTTAGATACCACCCCTGCCCTGCCCCAAAAAGAAAAATGTTTATTGTCCTGCTAATCTATATGCCTACACCTCAGAAGCTGACAGATGAGCTTCCTAAAACATGAGGATGAATAAATGTTAGAACTGTGATATCTTCTCATTTCCACAGAGATTTGGGTTTAAAACAAATGGCTAATATTTGTAAGCCTGAAAGCTGCCATCCTCTTTAACATCCTACCTACCTTTTAAAATATTTTCTGGAGGTTAAGTACAGTTAGGCACTAGAACATTTGTTAAGCCTCCCAAAGTAGTGTGCATGGAAGATTCTAGAGTGTCCAGCTCTTGCACTACAAATGTAATAATAACAGAATAAATACACTTACCCTGATGATATTGAGGGTACATGATTAGCCTAATGTGATGTCATATGAGGAAGTTTAGGAGTCCATTTTTCAGGTGGTTTGGTGATAGGAATAAAAATGTTACTCCCGTCGCTGATTTGGAAGAAAACCGATGAAGTACAAGTAAGGTTTCCCCACTCCTGTGTGTGGTCATGGGAAGCCATTAGAGGGAAGCTGCAGAACAGAATGGAACAGGACAGGCTGGGCTAGACTCGAGCACGCAGTGGCCCCTGTGCCACCACACTGTGGGTCAGGAACACGCGTCATGGTGTTCTTGTCGGAATGTGAACATACAGCACCCTCTAGCATTACGAATCTCTTAGGATTTTTAAGATTGTATTTGATAATACTTATATTTCACAGGGCACACTTTTGGCACACCTCAGAGCACACTGCTGCTATTTTGGGTCGTATCACTGTAAAATACATAATAAGTACTACTTAACTGTGACATGAAGAATTGGAATCCCAGAGGGCAACATTTGATTTGACTAAGATCAGGCATAAGATAGAATTTTTGTCATTTTTCCTTGCAGTTTTATTGACTTAGTTTATGAGCTTGGATAAAATAATTTTTTGATGAATCATGTCAATAAAAGGAAAAATAATGTAACTACCTCATAAGTCTGATAAAAGGAAGTTGCTAGTGTTTTATAGAATTTCTGAAGGTGGTTAAATCAAGTATGATTTCAAAATATCAACTAGTTCCACTTTTGTGATTGCAGGATGCTTCTTATACTAAAGTTCTCATAAATAATAAATCAGCTTATGCCAAAAATATATGAAGTTCCTTGGTTTTAAATTTTGAACTAAAATGGACTGAGCACATTAATTACTGTTTGAAAGTAGGTACCAAACACTGGGTTATGTGAGTGAGTAAGCAATCATATCGCCTGTCAAACACATCAAGTGTCGAACACGTCAAGGTGTGATACTGTCTTTGGAAGGCTCCTAAACAAATGTGAGCACAATTATTAACACCTTATTCTTCATGAACACAGACTGTTAAGCAGCACTAACCAATTTTATATTAAAAAGCTATTTATTTTGGTGAGTTATTCCAAGAGTTGTATACAGCTTTATTTTTTGGAATTGCAATATTAAAGTTGCACGTTGGATTTAACTCTCATGACTTTAGTAATACCTACAGAGGTGAGCTAATGGATGGTACATGGAGTAGGGACTGCAGAGACCCTAGTTTTGTCCCCACTCCATCTTCAAATAATTTTGGTCTCTTAGGTCTGTGATACAAAGGCATAAAACAATTCCTATCTTGAAGCCTTGAGAAAAGCTGTTACATATACGCAGATAGTAGCAAGACAGAAAATGCAAATATGTAAATGTCTTCTGATATCTTGAAATAAAGATAAATTTCAGTTAAACTTGTATAAGTTCAGATTTCTGTTAATGAGAA